TTTGAAAATGAATGTAACCGACTTTATACTGTCGAACCTACTTTATATTGTTGTGAACATCCTGTAACTCAATCAACTTCAGTTGCTAAAATATAATTACATTCCTTGACAAGTTCACACAAAATTAACATATGTGACTGTAGCAGTTGGTGACCAAGAAAGAGAAAAAGGAAATGATTTTGAAAAGTGAGCCTAAATGGAATTTCGGGAGACGCGGGAGGGAGCGATTCTGAAAGTCCTTACAGACAACTCATTGTACTTCAAATGAAATACGAATTCTTCCCTTGGTCTGCAAGGCCTCCACATTATCTGGCCTTTGCCTACATCTCCAACATCTCCTTTCCTCCCGTACTTATTCCTAGCGACACAGGCCTTTGGGCTTCAGATTGAGTCAAACTCATTTGGTCCTCGGGACATTTGCACTTTCGTGAAAGGCTCTCCCCAGAACTTTACAAGCCTGGCTTCTCACACTTTGAGTCTCATTCAATTCAAAGATCATGGTCCTCAGAGAGGCCTTTCCTGACCACTCAGTTTAGTAGTGGCCATTTAAGTAGAGCACCCAATTCTCCATCCTTTTTTCCTTCTCCTTCCTCTTCTCCTCCTCCTCCATCTTCTTTTTTTTTTTAATAAATTTATCAAGCCACCAGAAATGCTGAATCCATTATTTTCGTATCATATTTTCACGTCACTTATCACTATCTGAAATTGCTATCCATCTGTTTTCTTGTTTATTGTCTGTCTCTGTTACTAGGGATCCTGTGATTTTGGGTAGTACTTGGCTGTCACCCAAGTACCTAGAACGGGGTTCACTGCACACCGAAAGTACGCAAAAATACTAAGTGAATGAATGTCAGGAGGATGAAAGATGGAGGGAGGTGAGAAATCCATCAAAGGCTCACAGAAAGAACTCAATTCTTGGATGAAAGTCGGAAGAATCCCAACAGCTAACAAGCAAATTTGCTGAGAGGGGGCGGGGCGGGCCAAGGGCGGGGGCGGGAAGGGGCGGAGTCAGGCGGAAGCCGGGGAGAAGGCCCAGGAAGTGACGGCCGCCTCCCGGCTACCGGGGACTTCTGGAGTCCGAGAAGTCAACGGCGCGGTTGCTGCGGCCGCCGCGCTCCCCGGCCCGAGGCGATGGAGAACGGAGCGGTGTACAGCCCCACTACGGAGGAGGACCCGGGCCCCGCCAGAGGCCCCCGGAGCGGCCTCGCTGCCTACTTTTTCATGGGCCGGCTCCCATTGCTCCGGCGCGTTCTCAAGGGCTTGCAGCTGGTGAGTCCGCGGTCAGGGAGGGCGAGCCCGGGCACTTAAGTAAAATGTTTTGCTTCATTTGTAGTTGCTGTCTCTGCTGGCCTTCATCTGTGAAGAAGTTGTATCACAATGTACTTTATGTGGAGGACTTTATTTTTTTGAGTTTGTAAGCTGCAGTGCCTTTCTTCTGAGTCTCCTTATACTGATTGTGTATTGCACTCCATTTTATGAGAGAGTTGATACCACAAAAGTAAAATCATCGGTAAGCATGAGAAAATATCATCCCTGTATTAAGTATTCCTTTTGTGTTTTGTATGTATGCATAGGATTTTTATATTACTTTGGGAACAGGATGTGTGTTTTTGTTGGCATCCATCATTTTTGTTTCCACACATGACAGGACTTCAGCTGAGATTGCTGCAATTGTAAGTACCTTGTATTTTTAACATTGCTTATTCTCATATAACCTTTCCTCCTTTTTTTCCTCAGGTGTTTGGATTTATAGCAAGTTTTATGTTCCTACTTGACTTTATCACTATGCTGTATGAAAAACGACAGGAGTCCCAGCTGAGAAAACCTGAAAATACCACTAGGGCTGAAGCCCTCACTGAGCCACTTAATGCCTAAAGACTCTGGGGAGCAGATGTTACCTAAGGTAGTGACCCTGCATTGTGGTGCCTGAGCCCTGGCAGAAGCTCTTGTAAAATTTGTTAATTGTTTAAACCACTTCTTTTGGAGAGCAAGGGGAAGGTCAAGAAGGCAGTTTTATCAATATTGTGTCAGTCACCACAAAGTAGGCCAGATAAGTTAAAAAAAATTTTTTTTTAAATAATAATTGAAACTTATCTCAAATGGAGATTTTGGTGGGAGGAGGAGAAAACAATTGTTTTTAAATCACACAGCTCAACGGTTGATAAATGATTCTGTCATTCTGTTACAGGTCATTCTTTTACTAGGCTTAGCTTCCAAATTATGCTTTATAGCTGTATAAACATCGTGATTATATTCATCTACTTAGAAATTGTTTTATTTTTAAATTAATTTGCTTAGCTGTTTGTTTTGATGCTTAGATTATGTTCTGTTAATGGGAATTTAACATATTTAAGAAACCAATATTTAAAATGTTGGTCTAGGTTTTTTTCCTTAACATATATTACCAGGCTTTACTGTATTTCACTCAGCCTTAAATGTTATAATATTTTTGGATAACGGTTATTAATTCTTTGAGACCTTCGTATAGCCTATAAAATGTATGGGAGATGTTGGTATTTTATGTGTATAAAAGCAACAATATCAGCAACTTCGTGTTTATACTGCACCTTGGTTGTTGATGTCAAGTAAAAAAAAGATTGTTTTGTAACACATAAAAAAATGGAAGAAACTGATACCACACCTAAGGACCAAAGATAAGAAAGACTTTTTGCCCAAGACAGTGAAAGTAATTATAAAAACAAGCTTTGACCACTTACCAAGTATCTGAAGAGATGAGTTCATACTATGATTTAGAAAGTGGTTCAATTCCCCTGTTGGCATATGATTATTTTTACTAAAATTAATACAGCTCTGTGGGTCTTCCTTAGTGTTTTCTTTGAAGCCAATCTGTTTTTTTTAGGACACCAGCCTTTGGTTTTTCATCTGTTCGAGATGCCTCTTCTCTGTCTCCTTATCAGATAGAAATGGAGTCATGTGCTGCTGCTTCATCTAGCAGAGGTTGGCCTCTGGCTCTGACACTTTTTGTCAGTTGTCTTTAGGTGGTCCTGAATCTTGGGCCCTTTTGATTGTGAATACTGTGTAGCAGGATCTTGAGAGTCCTTGTTCTTACATAGGCATTGCTCTAGTTTGTCTTTGGCAAAAAAAAAAAAAAAAAAAAGTAAATATCCAGGGAACCCTGCCCAGACTAATACTGTTGGTGGCATAAGAGAATCAAGCCATTCTCAAGAGATAACTTCATAACCAGAATTGTCTGTTGGCTAGCAGCTGTCACAGATAGGCAGGGCACTTGGGATATGACCTTTCTGTCCAGGTGATTCACAGACTAGACCTTTCTTATCCTCCTCCTAGAGTTTTGACTTGGGACTCTAGTGTTAAGATGATGAGCCCGTGCATCAGGTCCTTCTGCACTTTGGTGGAAGTCTCCCAGGGTAGGTTTCCTATTTGAAACAGTGGAATCATGTTTCCAGTGATAAAGTTTAATGACCTCATCCTTTTTTTTTTTTCTCATCTGCCATTTGTGTGTCTTAGATGGGTTTTAATTGCATGAATGTGGCTAATGTGGTTCTCAGAAATTGGTCAGTATGGCCCAACATAGCTTCTGCTCTGTCTTACTGACTCAATACCTTTAGGATTTGTATCAGAGTTTGGATACTAGTGTTAGTGGTGGTGTCACCACTACTTAATTGGGAGATAATGAAACCAATCATGGATGCTGTTTTTATTGGGCATGTCATCTAAGAGAGGAGAAATAGCTGGGTTTTGGGTCTAATTATGAATAAGGACTGATTCAGAAAACGAGTTTATGGTAGGTAGACTAAAGTTTCACATCAGACTGTACCATTGTGATTTAGACCTATCTAAAATTCAGAGCATATCATCTGGGCTACCTCAGGGTCACCACCCATGTATTGGGCTTAGTCAGGATTGACAGATACATTCTCAGCTGGCCTGTCATATAAAACATACTGTCATTGAGCTTAAGCTCCGCTTGTTCTGAGGTTTCACCTCCATGTGTTTCATTGGTGCAAAAGTGGATCTCTTAGTTGGTCACTTAATTCTTTCTTTTTCAGAAAGATAGTATGTTCACTGGTATATTTGGTCACTCTTAGAACCTTCCTTCACATTGTTTTTTATGGGACCCATGAATGGTTAGCCTTTCTTTTCTATTGTAGAAGGAAATAAATAGGAGTAAAAAGACCATTGTAGTAAATAAGTTCAAGGGGAACTTGGGACCAGAAACCACTGTTATGTACAAAAAAATGGCAAATTCAATAAACTCAAATTTAAAATAATTTTTAAATTAACAGTTATGATAAATTTTATATTTTATACAAATAGATTGCTTAGAATGGTTCTCAAGAATTATAAGAGAAATGAACTCACAGTACAAAAATTTTATAATTACTATACTTGTGTTTTGTTTGGGGGCTGGGAAATGTATTTTTACATTGTAGCCAATCATTTTATATTTGTCAATTTAAATCTTATGGGTCTTTTTTTTTTATCTCTCTTGATGTCAGATTTTATAGTCTTTTTAAATAAATCCATTTAATTAAAACGTTCTTACCTTTGTAAGTGTTTATTACAGAAGTGT